TCCACGCCTGGCTAATTTTTTTGTATTTTTAGTAGAGACAGGGTTTCACCGTGTTGTTAGCCAGGATGGTTTCGATTTCCTAACCTCGTGATCCGCCCGCCTGGGCCTCCCAAAGTGCTGGGATTACAGACGTGATTCACCGCCCCCGGCCGTGATACGATTTTTAAAGCTAACATTCAGGGCTTATGTGCCGGCACTTTTCCATGTATTTTTTAAAAAGTCATTCAGCAAACATGCACGTGAGGGGGTGGTAGTCAGAAGACCGCGGAATGAACGATCCCGAAGCACGTGGGTGGGAGGAGAGCACCTGTCACCAGCGCTTTCTCCCAGGTGTGCTGTGACAGAAACCGGCAAGGGTCTCCGCAAGCTGGGGCCTGAGCGCGGCTCCCCAGACGGCCGCGACCTTCCCCAGGCAGGGCTGGGCTCTGGACCCTCCCCTCACTTCCCAGCGCCTCGGGCCATCCTGCTTCTCCAGGCCTGAGAGGAACTTTCTGGAAGTGCTGCGTATCTTCAAGAGGCCGGCCAGAAGTGAAAGCCGCGGCAGGCCTGAGCGCCGGCCCCAGGGGAGGGGTCCCTCGGGCCCTCGTCGTCCCGGGGCCGCTTCCCCGACTGTAAATAAGTGTCTTTAGGATGAAACGCCACGCGATAGTGTCCTCGGAACCTTCGCACGAGATCCAGCACACAACATCCGACCACACACTGGGGCGGCCAGCCTCCCGCGTTCGCCCGCCTCTGCTCTTGGTTGCTTCGGGCGCGCATTTCGGTCCACGGATGACCTTTAACAGGTCTCCTGCAGTGGAACCAGGGGTGAGGGCCTCGTCCAAGGGCGTGAGGGGCGCGTGGAAATGGAACAACCTCCCAGGCTCGCATCCTCCTCGGGGACCTCCCAGAAGGCTCAACCGGAAGAAAACCCGCGACCCGCGCGAGGACAGCGAAAGCGCAAACGCCGGCCGCCAGGAGTCGCAGCGCGCCTGCGTCCAGTTCACGCTCCGGCTCCCAGGCGCGCCCCGCCCCCCGGCCCGGAAGTGCGCAGGCGCTGGCAAGATGGCGGGAGGGGTGCTCCCGCTGAGGGGCCTCCGCGCCTTGTGTCGCGTGCTGCTCTTCCTCTCGCAGTTCTGCATTCTGTCGGGCGGTGGTGAGTCAAAGGCTGGGTTCAGCGCCGGGTGGTGTTTCTCTAATTGTACGATCCTTAAATTTAGAGCAATCGCAGGCGCTGGCTCAGTCAATAAAGGATCCGGGCCCAACACGCACATTCACAGTAGTTCCCAGGGCAGCAGGTACTAGACGTTTTCTATTCTAGTAAATACATAGGAGAATAAGCTTCTCTCTTGCCTCTCACAGAAAGTACTGAAATCCCACCTTATGTGATGAAGTGTCCGAGCAATGGTTTGTGTAGCAGGCTTCCTGCAGACTGTATAGACTGCACAACAAATTTCTCCTGTACCTATGGGAAGCCTGTCACTTTTGACTGTGCAGTGAAACCATCTGTTACCTGTGTTGTAAGTACTGCAGCTTACTTATTCTAAATAAAGATTGATGAGTTTTGTGTCATTTGCTACATAGGATCAAGACTTCAAATCCCAAAAGAACTTCATCATTAACATGACTTGCAGATTTTGCTGGCAGCTTCCTGAAACAGATTACGAGTGTACCAACTCCACCAGCTGCATGACGGTGTCCTGTCCTCGGCAGCGCTACCCTGCCAACTGCACGGTGCGGGACCACGTCCACTGCTTGGGTAGGTCAGAGTTCAAGGACATTTGTCAACAACCCTGTATTTTTCTTTCTTTTTTTTTTTTAAGGTAACCGTACTTTTCCCAAAATGCTATATTGCAATTGGACTGGAGGCTATAAGTGGTCTACGGCTCTGGCTCTAAGGTAAGCCTTGTTACTCGTAAGTGTAAAAGGCCTCTCATGGAATCCTGTCTGTTTGCCATCGCAGCATCACCCTCGGTGGGTTTGGAGCAGACCGTTTCTACCTGGGCCAGTGGCGGGAAGGCCTCGGCAAGCTCTTCAGCTTCGGTGGCCTGGGAATATGGACGCTGATAGACGTCCTGCTCATTGGAGTTGGCTATGTTGGACCAGCAGATGGCTCTTTGTACATTTAGCTGTGGTGTGTGCTTCAGAAAGGAGCAGGGCTTAGAAAAAGCCCTTTTGTCCGTAGGAGTTGATGTGGTGTGAGTGATATATTTCTATGTTTTTAATGTACAGCATCTGTACTTTGTTTGCCTTGATAAAGGTAAGATAAATGAAACGCTGAACTATGCTAATCTGGAATTTGTTTTTATTTGCCTGAAATATATTTTTTTCTGTGAAAAAATTAAAACGTACTTAAGCCAGGAGAATGAATTATACAGTGATTGAAAATCCATTTAATTCCTATGACTTTTGTTTTGTATTGCCCAAGTCAAACTACATCACTTGTATCTCCAGCCCAAATGTAGTCTGCCTTGAAAAGTCTTTCAGCTGTGACTGCAGGAAGTGGGAGTGTTTTTATTGTTAGCTAATTGCTGTGACTGCAGGAAGTGGGAGTGTTTCTGTTGTTGGCTAATTGAAGTTATTAGGCTCAGCTTCAGTCATGTGTAAGTTTTGCAGTGTAATACATATGTAGTCTGGTCTGTATATATGAAAATTTGAATTAAACTGCAGAATGTTTATGTCTAGTTATGGTTTAAATTTTCTTAGTAGTATATAAAAGGTAAGAGTACTGAAAAATTAATAAAATTGCAAGTTAAGAAATACTGTGGGCCTGTTTTCTATATTAAATATAA